CTGCAGATGTCTCCTTGAAAATTGAGGGCCGCACCAGAGAAAGATGAAGCCCATCAAGTCTCTAACAACTAGGTTTAAATCCCTTATAATAGCTTATGCGAAAAGTAGTTAGAAACAGTATTTCCAGCAAAGTGGAGGGACTTTGTCTTGCCCTGATAATGTGGGAATCTGAATCAAAATTGCTAGGAGATTATTTTATATGTTATATACAATACATTATATTGCATATATTATAATTCGGAACAATTTCTACAGCTACAGAGAAAAATGGGTAACCAAATATCCTGGAATATAAACTGCTGTGGAGAAACGAGTTCTTGGAAAGAAAAATCTTAAAGGGAGAAACAGATTTAACCGCCATCCAAAATAGGTAAGGAGCCGTTTCTCGACTTACTTATTCCCTGATGTATCCACTGCCTGAATATAGAAATAGCGGGCGGGAAGGACGACGTCTGCTTTTAGCCCGGGTCCCCATATTTCGCTCTTCTCCGGGCTCAGCTGCCTTTCTCCGCCGGTCTCGGCGAGTGCTGGAACTGTCGCCAGAAAGAAGCAATAAAGTAGCAAAGTGCCAAACATTTACAAGACGGACTCTCGAAATGATCCACCGATAAATGAAGAAGTGTAAGAGGTGGACAGAAGCAGCCGAGCCTTCGGCAGGGACCCGCCGGCCGATCGCAGCAGCCAACGCGACTGCAAAGGTTGCCGCCCGGCGTGCAGGGCAGGCGCGCGGGTCTCCGCGACCCCAGGACAATCAAAGCCCGTGCCCCGGCGCGCCCAGGTGAGGGTCCCCTGGCGTTCTGCTGTCCCGGCCGAGAACCGCGCTGCTCCTCTCTCTCAGGACAATGATGAACTTGAGTTGCTCCTGCCACTGGAGCATCATTTGGGAGCGAATCCGTCTCAGGTTCCAGCCAAGGTGTAGGGCGAGGGGATTGGCCCGTGCGTCGGGCCAGGCTCAGTAACGCCTTCTCCAAGTGGATGGCGGGGTGGACACGCGTCCCGGCGCCCCGGGCTCCCTGGGATATGTAGTTCGCGACAGGACGAGCGGAAATACTGCCAGGATTTTACCACCTCTCGCCCATTTATTTACTTCTCGGTCACCGCTTTCGGGGGACAGATAAACACCACAGATGCCCATCAAAGGGGCGCACGGGTCTGGAGGCGCAGCTCAGGTTTTTGCGTTGGTCACCCTGCCCTCCGCACGTGGAGAGGGCAGGCATAAAGCACCTTGAAAGGAAGGTGCTGTCAATGCTATCCGACGACCTGTCGCCGGGCACCGCAGCATCCTCGCTCGCTCCGATGGGACGAGGGACGCCGGCCCCAGGGTAACAGGAGGCGCCTCGCCGGCCGCGCGCTGGATGCTGTGATCCAGGTCCGGAGCCGGGTTCCGCCGCGGCCGCAGCGACCCGACCCCACCCGACAGGCCAGAGGTACCCCGGGGCGGGGGGCAGGGGCCGAGGTGGCTATTTAAGCTTTCTGTTTTCTTCCCTAAAGGAATCAGTTTAGACTTGAAATTCAGTTTTTCCTGAAACTGATCAGAAGTTAGTGACACCTTGATTGGATCCGTTTTTCTGTCAGGTGATGAATCTTTGGAAAATTTACTTTCTGTAGATTGTTGATCATTCTTTTTCCTTCCTCTTAGGAGCTCATTTTGCAGCTCTCAAGCTTTTATAGCATGCTGTAAACAATTGTCAAAGTTGTTTATCAAGAAACAGATAGAGTTGCAACTTGTTTCTAGTAATAGAAACTTTTACACTGCATTCAATGCCTAACGTTGCAGAAACAGAAAGGTCAAATGATTCTGGAAATGGTGAGCACAAATCTGAGAGAAAGTCACCTGAAGAGAATCTACAAGGTGCTGTAAAATCTTTCTGCACAAGTGCCTCAGGAGCACCCTTGGGTCCCAAAGGAGATGGTCATTATCCATGGAGTTGTCCAGTGACTCATACACGGGAAAAAATTTATGCCATCTGTTCGGACTATGCCTTTCTCAACCAGGCGACCTCAATCTATAAAACTCCAAATCCATCCCGCTCTCCTTGCCTCCCTGATAGTACCTCTTTATCTGCTGGAAATAATTCATCAAGATACATTGGTATCCCGACTAGTACATCGGAAATTATCTACAATGAAGAAAATAGCTTGGAAAACTTATCCAACAGCCTGGGCAAGCTACCTCTCGCATGGGAAATTGATAAATCTGAATTTGATGGGGTGACCACAAATTCGAAACACAAATCAGGTAAGGAGGGAGCCATGAAGTTCATATGTGAACATTTTGCTTATTTTATACTCTTGTATTCTAGGCAATGCAAAGAAACAAGTTTCCAAGAGAAAAACTTCAGATAAAAAGGGAAGATATCAGAAGGAATGTCCTCAGCATTCTCCTCTTGAAGATATTAAACAGCGGAAAGTATTAGACCTCAGACGATGGTGATGTTATCAGTTTTTATTTTTTTCATTTTCAAGTGAAGAAAACAGTCTTTTGTGTTCTCAGGTACTGCATAAGCCGACCACAGTATAAGACTTCTTGTGGCATCTCTTCATTAATTTCTTGTTGGAATTTCTTATACAGCACAATGGGAGCTGGAAAGTAAGTATGTCAATTTATCAGTACCCCCAAACAAAATGAAAGGCAATGAATGTTTCTTTTGTAGCCTTCCACCTATTACCCAAGAAGAAGCTTTACATATTCTGGGCTTTCAACCTCCATTTGAAGATATTAGGTTTGGTCCTTTCACGGGGAATACAACACTTATGAGGTATGAAGACCCTCTTAGAGGCAATATCGTGTTTGCCATGAACAAATCTTCTTGTTACTTTCAGGTGGTTTAGACAAATTAATGACCACTTCCATGTAAAAGGATGCTCTTATGTTCTATATAAGCCTCATGGGAAGAATAAAACAGCAGGAGAAACTGGTAGGTAAACATATAGAAGATTTACATACACATTTCAGTTTGTGTGTTTGTTTGTTTTTAATAGCTTCAGGGGCCCTGTCAAAGTTAACCCGTGGATTGAAAGATGAATCGCTGGCTTATATCTATCATTGCCAAAATCATTATTTTTGTCCAATTGGCTTCGAAGCAACCCCTGTTAAAGCTAATAAAGCATTCAGGTAAGCATTGACGTGTTTTAGAAAGTGCATTTTTAAACGTACTGTGAATGTATTTTATATTTAGCAGGGGACCTCTCTCACCACAGGAAGTTGAATATTGGATCTTAATTGGAGAATCAAGTAGAAAACATCCTGCCATTCACTGTAAAAAGTATGTTAACTTCCCTTTATTTTCTTTAATTGAATTGTGCTTTATCCTTTCTTCTTAACTATAGATGGGCAGATATTGTTACTGATCTAAACACTCAAAATCCAGAATACCTGGATATCCGGCACTTAGAGAGGGGACTGCAGTATAGAAAAACAAAGAAGGTAAGAAGAACACCATTGTGTTTGAAGGCATTATTTTCTTCAGCCAACATTTTTTTCTTCTCAGGTTGGGGGAAATTTGCATTGCATCATAGCATTCCAGAGACTTAACTGGCAAAGATTTGGCCTTTGGAACTTTCCATTTGGAACCATTAGACAAGAATCACAACCTCCAACACATGCCCAGGGAATTGCCAAATCTGAGAGTGAAGACAATATTTCCAAGAAGCAGCATGGGCGTCTGGGCCGGTCTTTCAGTGCTAGTTTCCATCAGGACTCGGCATGGAAAAAGATGTCTAGTATCCATGAGAGAAGGAACAGTGGTTACCAGGGTTACAGTGATTACGATGGGAATGATTGACTATGCTTGCTACTGAACAGCTGGCATTATATATGAAACTGCTATATACAGGACTGTATAAAGACAGTAGAAGATTTTAGTAAGCCTACATTAAATAGGAGCAGATCTTGTGGTATAAAAAATAACCTTGTAGTTCTCCAGATACTAAGCTTGTATATGATTATGGTGGGTGATTTCAGATATATAAGCAGATAAGCACAGATTATTGTCCTTTCAAGTTAAGAGTATATAATCTGGACAGAAAATTTCACAAAATTCAATAAAATTACAACTGTTGTCTAAATAAGTGAAACACAAATTCACTTAATAGCATCAAGATTTGAAATACTTAAGCATGAAGTGACTTTTATAATGACTCGATCCCTAGACATTTGTTACAGATAGTTTTATGCCTAAGACCAAGATGTAAAGTACCATCTGCCCTTAAAAAAAATTGGGGCTGTCAATTTCTAGTTTTCACTCATGGTTAACACGCATTTAAAATTATTTCATGAGTCTAGTAGTTCTTTGATTTATAGCAGGATCTTGCTTGCCTCATTTGTTTCCTGGTTATGTTCTTAGGATTCTGACTAAGAGGCAAAAGAGAAAAGACTCAAGAAACTGATCCTGGAGATCGAGACCATCCTGGCTAACATGGTGAAACCCCGTCTCTACTAAACATACAAAAAATTAGCCGGGTGTAGTGGTGGGCACCTGTAGTCCTAGCTACTCGAGAGGCTGAGGCAGGAGAATGGCGTGAACCCGGGAGGTGGAGCTTGCAGTGAGCGGAGATCGCGCCACTGCACTCCAGCCTGGGCGACAGGGCAAGACTCTGTCTCAAAAAAAAAAAAAAAAAAAAAGACGGATCCTTTTTTTTGGTGCAAATGGGTGACTTAGTGCATTGATTCAGATTTTTAAAATTTCTTGATGTGGTTTGTAATAATCAAATATTGACAAGAACCTTAGGTCTCGAAAGACTTTTATAAGTCTAGATGACGTTTGCCTTAGGGGTAAAGTAAAAGAACAATTGGCACCTTAAGTTTCTATACCCAAGGTTATCTGTGAAATGAGATCTCCTGATATTTGATTGCTTTCTCAGTATGGAGTCATATGTTGATAACAGTACTGAAGATGCATAAGAAATGCCCAAGTCACTCAGAGGACAACTACCCATATTCCAGACTCTGAGCTGTTTCCTTTTTAAAAATCATATAGACAATTAGCTGTTTGAAGTGAGTATTAAATATTTCAGAAGTGTGAATTTCATGTATTTGAGCTCCTCTAGTTGCTGTTGGTTTTTCTTCTGCTGCCAACCTGTGACTCACAAATGACTAGGATCTCTTGTTCTTTAATTTTAGGGTCTTGTTCCAGGACTCAAATCAGTAACTTGGTGATTACAAGGTGCTGAATGTGTTGGTAACCATATCGCAATACACCTCAAGGAAAAGGTTCAGATTTTTATTTTTAAAATATTTTCATTTTTTTCTTGAATTTTATATCCGTTTGTTCACTCGTACATGCCTAGCCTACAGAAGGGGATATATATTATGAAATGGTCATTTTTCTGAAGAGAATATTTTGCTTGAAATGCAAAGGACTGAAAGAGATTTGTAGGTTGTTGATTTTGTTACTTCATACTGGAACTTTTAAAAAGATTTCATCAAATAAAGTTTTGTTTTCTACTTTTAATTATATGAATGTTTTTAAACCTTTGTTTTAGG